GAACCTGAAACAATGGATAAAAAATCTCCCCATAAAAGAGTGTTTTATGTAGCAAATGTAAATATTTCTAATGTCATTTTTTTTCTTTAAGAAAAAATTTTTAATAGAGATGGGGTCTCACTATGTTGTCCAGGCTTGTCTTGAACTCATGGGCTCAAGCTATCCTCCTGCCTCAGCTTCCCAAAGTGCTGGGATTACAGGTATGAGCCACTCTAATGTCTTTTTAAAATCTGACCCAACAATCCTGTGTACCTGTGTGTACTTCTTATTCTAGAAGAAGCTCTAACAGGCTGTGGGAAGCATCTGCTTTATTCACTGTTTACCCCAAGCCTAACATAGGCTTGGCTTGAACTTAACATAATGAAATGATGGCAGGAAAGTTAGAACATCTAGGGGATCAGTAGACATATGAGACTTCAGATAAGGGTAGGGGACCTTCATAAAAAACAGTAGGTCCCAAGTGAAACTCCAAACAGCCAGGGCAGGGCTGTGATCTTTAAGACTGAGCCCTAGTCCACCTGCTTTGGTACTAGTCAGTACCAGAAGTCCCTTCAGAATGAAAATCTTCATGCAACAAGTTTCTCCTTAAGATCTAGTCTCTACAACAACCTAATGAATCACCTCTGGAACACTGAAATTCACCATGTGGTCCTTTTGTTAATAGTGCTAAAGTACGTTATTAGGAAGTTCCTGAGAGAAACAGCTGAATAACATTACCAAAAAGGCCAGAACCCAGCTGGGTGTGGTGGCTTGTGCTTGTAATCCCAGCCCTTTGGGAGGCCAAGGCAGGTGGATTACTTGAGGTCAGGAGTTTGAGACAAGCCTGGCCAACATGGCGAAACCCTGTTTCTACTGAAAAAAAATATATATATATACAAAAATTAGCTGGGCATGGTGGTGGCCGCCTGTAATCCCAGCTACTCGGGAGGCTGAGGCAGGAGAATCTTGAACCCGGGAGGTGGAGGCTGCAGTGGGCCAAGATCATGCCACTGCACTCAAGCCTGGGTGACAGAGTAAGATGCTATCTCAAGATATATGAGAAGTTTTTCAGTAACTTTCAAGCTACTTATATTTGTTCCCCCACCCATATAGTTATGACCTGCAGTAAAACTTCTGAAACAAATATTTTCCTTTAAAGGCACCAAGAATCATGGTCTTATCACCATGACAAGAGGGTCCTAACTTTCATTTTTGATGTAGGGAAATTAACTTAGTTTTTATTCTTATTCAGAAGTTCTACAAAGTCATGTGGGTTTCAGCTGAACACAGGATGTGGGCACAGAACCCAGGGTTGCTTGAGGGTTAGATGAGACTTGGGAGGGTGTTGGGTTTTGCCTACCAGGAGCAGCTATGTTTTTGTTTTTGTTGTTGTTGATTTGTTTTTACTCCTGAGCTTCTGGACCAGTTTGCCATTAGAGCAGCCAAGAAGATGTAAGACTGTGTATCTCATGCAAAAGTGTTTTTACCATGAAGATCTGACTTCCAAATTCACAGGGGTCTCTCATCAGTCAGAGCTGAGTAGCTGACTTAAGCTCACATGACCCGGTGAAGGGCAAGCATCATCAGGTGGACTTGAGGGCTTCAAGTACGCTGCCCTGAAGCGCCAGGAATGTGGTTGCTAGGCATCCTCCCCAGGATCTACCCAGGACTTTCCTATCCAATTTTGTTGAAGCAAAACCTAGGGATTAAATTAAATGCAACCTCACAAACTACCAATGAAGGGTGTGGAAAACAGGGATCCTCTTTTTAACTATCTGCCCCCAAATATCAATCCCAATAAACTGTACTAAAAGCCATGGATGGCTAAAAATGCAGTTTATGTCTTTTCTCCATTCAAGCGTTTTTTTAATCATTAAACTATGTTCTCATATTTCCATCAGGCCCCAATGGATGGAGGATGCTAGCCCTTTAATGGGTGAGCAGGGGAGGAGCTGGGACTTTTAAAGCCAGGAGCGGCAAACAGGTCCTGGCCCAGGCTGCTATGAATAACTTAAACAGAAAGGACAGCAACAGTCAGGTGGTGGGTGTCGGCAGCAAGGCATCACCACACTCGATGGTGCCTCTTGGCCTCTTTCTTGTCTCAGGTTTACCTTCCAGAGGCTGGCAATGCTGTTTCACTGGAGGACACGGCTAAGAAGGAAGTCCACCAGCCTGCCAAGATGAATTGCCTTGAAGGTATCAACAAGTGGGCCGTGATGTTATATAAATACCTTCTCCTCTGGCCCACACTTAAACCAAGGGCCAGGTAAGACCTGTGGCCCCTTGGCTTCTGAGGAGGAGCTGGTGTCTGCCTGCCAGTTGGAAAAAGAAGAAGAGAATGAAGGGGAGGAGGAGGAAGAGGAGGAGGACGAGGAGGATCTGGACCCAGATCTGGACCCAGACCTAGAGGAGGAAGAGAATGATCTTGGGGATCCAGCTGTACTTGGTGCTGTCCACAACACCCAGGTACCATGGCAGAAGGGAATGGGAGAGGGTTGTTGAGCCTGGTTTTTCCTCCCTCCTGTTCCAGAGAGCTCTGCTTAGCTCCCCTGGAGTCAAGGCCCCTGGTATGCTGGGAATGTCACTTGCCTCCTTGCATTTTCTGTGGCAGGTGAGTCTGCTGCAGTCTCCATACTGTGGGTACGTTCTCCCAGACCTCTTAATTCCTCTCTCAGACCTTGGACTACCTGTCGCCCATCCCTTTCTGGCCTACATTTCCCAGCACCAGCTCTCCAGCACAGCACTTTGGACCTCGGCTGCCCTCACCAGACCCAACTCTCTTCTGCAGCCTGCTGACCTCGTGGCCCCCTAGGTTCAGGTACTGGTTTGAGGTTCTCCCCAGAGGTCTCATCCACCCAGCTCGTTACTTCTTGTCTTCCCAGTCATCTGACCCAGCTCCACCCTCGGCACCAACGAATCTTGCAGCAGCAGCAGCATAGTCAAACACCAAGGTAAAGCCCAGACCAGGAGCAGGGTTGAGGGGGCCCACCTCTGTGCTTGCTCCATCCTTCCCAGAGAGCCCCACTTCCTGCTCACCACACTCCTTAGGAAGTGCCAGTGGTGGGTAAGTCTAAAGGGTTGTTCCTCCTGGCTTAAGTTTTTTTGTTTCCTATTCCGTGCATTCTCAGGAATATTACCAGAAGCTAGAGAAGAAGCAGGCAGACGAAGAGCTACTTGGACGAAGAAACCGGGTTGAGTCCCTCAAGCTGGTAACGCCTTACATTCCGAAGGCAGAGGCTTATGAGTCCGGTAGGGTCAGGGCTGACCTGCTGACTTGGGCTGGGGAAGGAAATGTGCCTCTCTTCTCATGCAGTGGTCCGAATCGAGGGTTCCCTGGGCCAGGTAGCTGTGTCGACATGCTTCAGCCCTCGCCGAGCTATTGATGCGGTACCCCATGGAACTCAAGAGCAGGTGGGAGCACTATCTTCCCAGACATTTTTCTCGTAGCTGATAGCTGGTGACTCCCTTCTCCTAGGATATAGAAGCTGCAAGCAGTCAGAGGCTTCGGGTATTATACCGGATTGAGAAGGTGAGATATCAGTTCCTTAGGGACGAGTTCCATTTACCTCTTTTTTCCACCCTCAAATTCCCAGATGTTCCTTCAGTTACTAGAAATAGAGGAAGGCTGGAAGTATAGGCCTCCACCGCCCTGCTTTTCTGAGCAGCAAAGCAACCAGGTTGAGAAGCTCTTCCAGACCTTAAAGACCCAGGAGCAGAACAACCTGGAGTGAGTGTGGGAGGGTTCCACCTCAGCCCAGGGCTCTGAAAATGTTCTCCTCTCTCCCTTGCAGAGAGGCAGCAGATGGCTTCCTGCAGGTGCTCTCTGTGAGGAAGGGGAAGGCCCTGGTGGCCCGGCTGCTCCCCTTCCTGCCCCAGGATCAGGCTGTTACCATTCTTTTGGCTATCACCCACCATCTGCCCCTCCTGGTCCGGAGGGATGTGGCTGATCAGGTACTGTGGCATTGAGTGGAGAAGAGGATGGTAATTTGGGAGGTGCTTACTGATCTTCTTGCAGGCCCTACAAATGTTATTCAAACCTCTGGGCAAATGTATTAGTCACTTGACCCTCCACGAACTCCTCCAAGGACTTCAGGGATTAACGCTGTTGCCACCTGGCTCCTCAGAGCGGCCAGTCACCGTGGTGCTTCAGAATCAGGTAACATGTCTAGGAGGCTTTTTTCCATAGATTTTGCTCTGGAATATATATATGTCCCTTGCAGTTTGGAATATCTTTGCTCTATGCCCTGCTGAGCCATGGGGAGCAACTGGTATCGCTGCATTCTTCCCTAGAGGAACCCAACAGTGACCATACAGCTTGGTAAGATCATAAAGGCCTTGTAAATACTATCTTATTTGCTTATATTTATATTTATGCTCTCTAGGACAGACATGGTGGTTCTGATTGCCTGGGAGATAGCCCAAATGCCTACAGCCTCTCTGGCAGAACCCCTAGCTTTCCCCAGCAACCTACTTCCCCTGTTCTGTCACCACGTGGACAAACAATTGGTTCAGCAGCTGGAGGCCAGGATGGAGTAAGTAATGGCAGAAACAAGGTCAAAGCCCCGTGCTTGCAGTTAATATCTGTTCTCTTTATAGGTTTGCCTGGATTTACTGATCTGTTTGTTCTGGAATACGTGTATGTGGGAAGTTGAATCATCAGACACTAGCTACATAGACTATGTTTACAGGGATCCAGAGAGTCTGAAGACATTTCTTATGCCTTTATATATTGGAGAACCCTTCCCCATTTTCATATCCTTTCTTCAAAAATCTAAATGATGTGCCTAAAAATAAGACATGGCATAATAAGGTATAATTAAAGAGATAATAGAATGATGTGTTGGAACTTGCTTGTAAGTTAAAACCTG